CTCTGGGGGGCAGACGCTGGCGCTGGGCGGCGGGAGGCGCGGCTCGCGGGGGGCCGAAGGAGCAGGTGGGCGACGCTCGCAGGGGCGCGGGAGGGTGCCGCTGGGACCGTCATCAGGAGCCTGGGGTTCTGCCACCTTTCGGAGGGATCAGCGACCTCTTCGCCCTGCGGGTGACAGTGGGGCATCTGCCTGCGAGAGGGGGAAGGAGGGAGAACCCAGGGCCACACACAAAGTTCTCCTCATCTGGGGACAGGAGGAGGTGAAGGAGGAGGAGCCGGGTTGATGCTAACTTGGAGCTGCGAAACCTTGGGGCGGCGTTCAAGGCCCCCTCCCACACGCGCGCAGAGCAGAGCGCCCTGCTCCTCCTTCAGCTGCTGGCGTCGCCGCGCGGGGAGAAAGAAGCCGTCCCTCCGGCGCTGGGAGAGCTGCAGAGCCGCGGGCAGAGAAGGAGGCCGCGGCCGAGCCCGGCAGCCCGATACCCCCCATCCGAGCGACCCCCTTTGGGGCAGGCGGAGAAGGTGGCATAGGCGACCAGGAGGGTTCGCCCACCTGGGACACGCACCCACAGTCACCTCCAAAGGACCCCCCCTCCCCAAGTCTCTAGGAGCTGCTCCTTCATCACTGGAGTCGCCCCTACCTCTCTGCCCCCAGCCCGAGAGCCCCAGGCGGGGACCCCCGGATCGGACGTCCCCAAGCCTCCGGGCACCTGGCTCAGCAGGAGGCCCCCGGCTCGGGGCAGGGCAGGGCCGGCGGCGGCGAGCCGGAGCCCGCCCCCTGCCCGGGCCCCGCCGAGCCCTCGGAGCCCACCCATGGGGCACCTGCCCCTTGCGCCTCCTTGCCCGGCCGCGCCCAGCCCGGCGTCCCGAGCAGCGCAGGGGAGGATCCCCGCGCAGTGACCCGGGAGCCACCACAGACTCTGGGAGGCTCGGCGGCTGGAGCAGCAGGCAGCTCCCCGCAGCTCCCGGCGCTTCCAGGCAGCTCTCTGAGCCGTGCCAGAGGCCCGGCCCGCCATTCCCAGGTAGGAGACGCCCCAACAGAGCTGGGCATCTGGGGGAAGTGGAGCAGCCGGGAAGAAAGGGTAGAGGCTTGGAGGAGGAAAGCTCAGTGATTCCTTAGATGACCAGAGAAAGTGAAATTGATTGAGCACCTACTATGTGCCGGGATCGTCTGGCAACTTTGCATACCTAGAGAGAATTAAATTCGTTGAGCACCTACTGTATGTGTCAAACTGAGTGCTATACCCTTGACTTAATCCCAGGAAAGAAAGATTTATTGAGCTTCTACTATGTGCTAGTTTTGGTGCCACAGGCTTTGCATTTAAAGAGCTAGAGTAATAGCCCATTTAAATAGGAGGAAACGGGGGCTCAGGGAAGACGAGTCAACTACCACAAACACTCCTGTCCCTCTTCTGGAGCTGGCTGCAGCCTGCATTACCTGGAGGTGGGGAAGGAAGATTAAGAAGCTCCTTCGTTATCCAGAGTTCTTGAGCTTTTTCTGGGTTGGTGCAGAGTGAGTTTCCTGGATGATTCCCTTCCCAGGAGGGGTTTCCTGTAACTTAGCTGTCTTGGAGGGCCCGGAAGGCAGCTCTGGAGGCCTCTCTGTGCCCTCCCCTCCCCTTGTCCCCAGCACCAGGAGGATGACAGGGGATGTTGTCCAAGACCTCATGGAAGGTGGGAAGCCAGGCTGGGAGGGAGCAGCCAGGTCAGGAGCCAGTGAATCAAGCCTCCTGTGGTGTCAGAGACAAGATGGGGTCCCTGCAAGACCTGCGCCTGCATTCCAGTCCAGCCTCACCAGGCTGCTCTAGGCAGCCCCACGACTGCCAAGATAAAGTGCCACGAAGAAAAGAACCCAGCATGTGTTCAGGTTTGCTGCGGGTCAAGAGCTGGGTCAGCCTCCAGACTTATTGGAAACCCAGGGCCACACAGGGGGTTTATGTCTTACCATTAACAGAGGAATAACCTGAGCCCCAGGAAGCCAAGTCATTTGCCCAGGGCTGCCGGGCTGGTGAGAGGCAGAGTTGGCCTGCCAGAAGTGGATGCCTGCCTACCTTCTACCACCTGAGCTGCCAAGGGTGGTGGGGTTGGCTTTGCCAAGCTCCCGGACTCTCAGAGTGGCAGCTGGAAGCCAGTGATGGCAATGTGCGTGTCCAAAGAGGCTGAGTGTGCACTGACCCTGATGCCTGCTTCTCTCGCTTTGTTGCAGCCCCGAGCCATGATGAAGACTTTGTCCAGCGGGAACTGCACGCTCAGTGTGCCCGCCAAAAACTCATACCGCATGGTGGTGCTGGGTGCCTCTCGGGTGGGCAAGAGCTCCATCGTGTCTCGCTTCCTCAATGGCCGCTTTGAGGACCAGTACACACCCACCATCGAGGACTTCCACCGTAAGGTATACAACATCCGCGGCGACATGTACCAGCTCGACATCCTGGATACCTCTGGCAACCACCCCTTCCCCGCCATGCGCAGGCTGTCCATCCTCACAGGTGAGGCCCACTGGTGCCTGGGCTGGGGCGGCGTGAACTCACTACCTGGGCTCTCTCCCTGCAGGGGATGTCTTCATCCTGGTGTTCAGCCTGGATAACCGGGAGTCCTTCGATGAGGTCAAGCGCCTTCAGAAGCAGATCCTGGAGGTCAAGTCCTGCCTGAAGAACAAGACCAAGGAGGCGGCGGAGCTGCCCATGGTCATCTGTGGCAACAAGAACGACCACGGCGAGCTGTGCCGCCAGGTGCCCACCACCGAGGCCGAGCTGCTGGTGTCGGGCGACGAGAACTGCGCCTACTTCGAGGTGTCGGCCAAGAAGAACACCAACGTGGACGAGATGTTCTACGTGCTCTTCAGCATGGCCAAGCTGCCACACGAGATGAGCCCCGCCCTGCATCGCAAGATCTCCGTGCAGTACGGTGACGCCTTCCACCCCAGGCCCTTCTGCATGCGCCGCGTCAAGGAGATGGACGCCTATGGCATGGTCTCGCCCTTCGCCCGCCGCCCCAGCGTCAACAGTGACCTCAAGTACATCAAGGCCAAGGTCCTTCGGGAAGGCCAGGCCCGTGAGAGGGACAAGTGCACCATCCAGTGAGCGAGGGATGCTGGGGCGGGGCTTGGCCAGTGCCTTCAGGGAGGTGGCCCCAGATGCCCACTGTGCGCATCTCCCCACCGAGGCCCCGGCAGCAGTCTTGTTCACAGACCTTAGGCACCAGACTGGAGGCCCCCGGGCGCTGGCCTCCGCACATTCGTCTGCCTTCTCACAGCTTTCCTGAGTCCGCTTGTCCACAGCTCCTTGGTGGTTTCATCTCCTCTGTGGGAGGACACATCTCTGCAGCCTCAAGAGTTAGGCAGAGACTCAAGTTACACCTTCCTCTCCTGGGGTTGGAAGAAATGTTGATGCCAGAGGGGTGAGGATTGCTGCGTCATATGGAGCCTCCTGGGACAAGCCTCAGGATGAAAAGGACACAGAAGGCCAGATGAGAAAGGTCTCCTCTCTCCTGGCATAACACCCAGCTTGGTTTGGGTGGCAGCTGGGAGAACTTCTCTCCCAGCCCTGCAACTCTTACGCTCTGGTTCAGCTGCCTCTGCACCCCCTCCCACCCCCAGCACACACACAAGTTGGCCCCCAGCTGCGCCTGACATTGAGCCAGTGGACTCTGTGTCTGAAGGGGGCGTGGCCACACCTCCTAGACCACGCCCACCACTTAGACCACGCCCACCTCCTGACCGCGTTCCTCAGCCTCCTCTCCTAGGTCCCTCCGCCCGACAGTTGTGCTTTGTTGTGGTTGCAGCTGTTTTCGTGTCATGTATAGTAGTAGAAATGGAAATCATTGTACTGTAAAAGCCTAGTGACTCCCTCCTTGGCCAGGCCCTCACCCAGTTCAGATCCACGGCCTCCACCCGGGACGCCTTCCTCCTCTGCTCCCAAACAGGGTTTCCGTGGCCTGTTTGCAGCTAGACATTGACCTCCGCCATTGAGCTCCACGGTTTACAGACAATTGCACAAGCGTGGGGTGGGCAGGCCAGGACTGCTTTTTTTTAATGCTCCCATTTCACAGAGGATACCACCGAGACTCGGAGGGGACACGATGAGCACCAGGCCCCACCTTTGTCCCCTAGCAAATTCAGGGTACAGCTCCACCTAGAACCAGGCTGCCCTCTACTGTGCTCGTTCCTCAAGCATTTATTAAGCACCTACTGGGTGCTGGGTTCACTGTGTCCTAGGAAACCAAGAGGGTCCCCAGTCCTGGCCTCTGCCCGCCCCTGCTGCCCCACCACCTTCTGCACACACAGCGGTGGGGAGGCGGGGAGGAGCAGCTGGGACCCAGAACTGAGCCTGGGAGGGATCCGACAGAAAAGCTCAGGGCGGGTCTTCTCCTTGTGCCCGGGATTGGGCTATGCTGGGTACCACCATGTACTCAGGCATGGTGGGTTTTGAACCCATAAACCAAAGGCCCTTGTCATCAGCTCTTAACAAGTATATTTTGTATTTTAATCTCTCTAAACATATTGAAGTTTTAGGGCCCTAAGGAACCTTAGTGATCTTCTATTGGGTCTTTCTGAGGTTCAGAGAGGGTAAGTAACTTCCTCCAGGTCACACAGCAAGTCTGTGGGTGGCAGAAGCAAGCTAGCGCTGGGCATTCAGTACATACCACGATGTGCTCCCTCTCTTGATGCTTGGCCCCTGGGGCCTTCAGGGCTTTGGGACATCTTGTCCTCAACCCTCTCCCTAGATCAGTCTGTGAGGGTCCCTGTAGATATTGTGTACACCATGCCCATGTATATACAAGTACACACAGATGTACACACAGATGTACACATGCTCCAGCCCCAGCTCTGCATACCTGCACCTGCACCCCAGCCTTGGCCCCTGCCTGCGTCTGTGCTCAAAGCAGCAGCTCCAACCCTGCCTCTGTCCCCTTCCCCACCCACTGCCTGAGCCTTCTGAGCAGACCAGGTACCTTGGCTGCACCGGTGTGTGGCCCGCTCTCACCCAGGCACAGCCCCGCCACCATGGATCTCCGTGTACACTATCAATAAAAGTGGGTTTGTTACAAAGCCGTGTCCTTGCCCATGTGTATTTTTTGTAT